CCTCCCAAAGTGCTAGGATTATAGGTGTGAGCCACTGTGCCCGGCCTAGTCTTCTCTTTTACAGGGATAACTGTCACCTGCCAGTTGGGGCATCTGGCTCTGTGGGCCGGTCAGAGCTCATTCTGCCCTATGGCCTGACACCTGCTCTGGGGTCAGGGTTCACGCCCAGCGCTTGCTGCAGCTGGACCCTACCCAAACCTCTGTGCCCCCCTCTTTACATGGGAGTCTTCAGGCCACCTGACTCAGGAACATTGTGACAATTCAGTGAGAAAATTCTCGCCAAAAACTTAAAAAAAAAAATGTATCCCTCTGTTGTGGACCCTCCAGGAGGGCCAGCTCTCAGGTGGCCCAAGGCTGGACTTGGTGCTCCCTTTTCACCCCCTAGTCAGCTCTGGCTTTTGGGCATTGCCAGGAGGGACCCAGGGGCTGGGTGGGCAGGGGTCTCTCCCCACATCTCTCCTGAGGGGGATGGTGATGCCTCAAGATTGCACTTACCTTGTGTTGTGGCTTCCTATGGACATCTCTTCCCACCTCTTACCTCCAAAGAGCCCCAGCTTTAAGCCACCCACTGCAGAGCAGTCCTGGTCCCCTTGGCCTGCTGGCCTCTCAGACATGGTATGGTCTGAGTTTGTGCCAGGCCTGGGAGCCTGGACTCCGCCCTAAGGCTGGGCCACACACAGCCGTGCAGCAGGCCTGCTCCAGTCCCCCTATCACCTCCACTTCAGGGCAGGGGAACCGGGAGAAGTGAGAGCACTGACATCCAGCTGACCGACCCTAAAACCATCCCCTCTCTGCCCTGCACCCTAAAGTCTCATGGAAAGTGGGGGGCCCGGGCCCCTTTTGCAGTGCGGACATTTCAAGACCCTGTAAGAGACTTGTACCCTGGGTGCAGGCCCTGGGCCTTTGGGTCCTGATGGAGGAGGGGGCTTGGCTTGATGAGGACGGAAGGAGGCTGATTTGCATCCAGACTTCCGGCGTTGGACACCTCTCTATTGGGAGAGGAAGCCGAGGCCGGGGAAGGGGCAGCGATGCGTCCAGGGTCCCACAGGGAGCCAAGGCTGGACAGATGGGCAGGCTGGGTGGGGCCAGGAAGGCCACGGCTGTTTCCAGCTGTTGCAGATGTGCTGCCTCCGGGGTCCGTGCAAACTCCTTTCCGCCTGCAGGCTGGCGAAGGGGCCAGGGCACACAGCAGGGGAGTTAGACTTGGCAGCCCCTTGACCCCAGACTGCCTTCATCAATGGAGCAGGAGCTGCCCAGAACCCTTTTCCTGTTCTCCCACATTCAGGGGCATGAGCCCCCTTGGCCCAGTCCTGGAACAGGGCACCCCGGGAGGGCCCCTCAGGAAGAGGCCGGGGCTGCGGCTTCGGGTGGGGCCGGCAGCCTCTGCTGAGAGCCCAGCATCTGGAAGCCATCAGGCCAGGGGCGGGGGGAGTTGCAGGGGAGGTCCAGGGAGGGGGACATGCCTCCTCCAGGCCACACACAAGCCCAACCCTCGGGAGCGTGGCCTTGGGCCCACAACCGCTGCCTCTGCACCCTGGCCCGCAGCCCCGCCCCCTGGCGCACACGCCCCGCCCTCGTCCGAAGCCACGCCCCCAGCCAGCAGCCACGCCCTCTTCCCCCAGGCTGCCTTCTCACCGCACTGGCCACTGCTCCTGCAAGGGTCAGCAGCGCTCCCCACAGCATGGTGGGAGCCTCGCTTCTCCGGCGCAGGGTGGGTCTATCTCTTGGAGTGGGTGGGCTGTGTTGGCCGAGCCTGTCCCTGTCCTCTCTGGCAGCCTTGCCAACATTCCACTAACCCCCGAGACTCAGCGGGACCAGGAGCGGCGGATTCGGCGGGAGATCGCCAACAGCAACGAGCGGAGACGCATGCAGAGCATCAACGCGGGATTCCAGTCCCTCAAGACCCTCATCCCCCACACAGACGGAGAGAAGCTCAGCAAGGTGGGTGAGAGCAGGGAGGGCTTCCTGGAGGACAGCCTGACTCTCGGCTTTTCCACGCCCTCAGGCAGCCATTCTCCAGCAGACAGCCGAGTACATCTTCTCCCTGGAGCAGGAGAAGACCAGGCTCTTGCAGCAGAACACACAGCTCAAGCGCTTCATCCAGGTGCGCCCTGTCCTTCATGGCTCCCTCTCCCTAGGCACACTGACCGACTCCTTGGGGTCCCCAGGAGCTGAGCGGCTCGTCCCCCAAGCGACGGCGGGCAGAGGACAAGGACGAAGGCATAGGCTCCCCGGACATCTGGGAGGACGAGAAGGCGGAGGACCTGCGGCGGGAGATGATTGAGCTGCGGCAGCAGCTGGACAAGGAGCGCTCGGTGCGCATGATGCTGGAGGAGCAGGTGAGGCAGCGCCCTCTGCTGGGCACGGCGCGTTGGCCCTGAGCCCAGGTTGTCCTGCCTCCAGGTGCGCTCGCTGGAGGCCCACATGTACCCGGAAAAGCTCAAGGTGATTGCGCAGCAGGTGCAGCTGCAGCAGCAGCAGGAACAGGTGAGGCTGCTGCACCAGGAGAAGCTGGAGCGGGAACAGCAGCAGCTGCGGACCCAGGTGAGCAGGAGGCGCCCGGGAGTGGGCTCTGGTGAGAGAAAGGCTGAGGGCCTCTGTCTTGCAGCTTCTGCCCCCTCCGGCCCCCACCCACCACCCCACGGTGATCGTGCCAGCACCGCCTCCTCCTCCCTCCCACCACATCAATGTCGTCACCATGGGCCCCTCCTCGGTCATCAACTCTGTTTCCACATCCCGGCAAAATCTGGACACCATCGTGCAGGTACCTGAGCTTGAGAAAGGGGCAGCTTGTGGCCGAGCCTTCTCAGTGGTTCGTCCCTGTCCAGGCAATCCAGCACATCGAGGGCACCCAGGAAAAGCAGGAGCTGGAGGAGGAGCAGCGGCGAGCTGTCATCGTGAAGCCTGTCCGCAGCTGCCCGGAGGCCCCCACCTCTGACACCGCCTCCGACTCCGAGGCCTCAGACAGTGACGCCATGGACCAGAGCCGGGAGGAGCCGTCGGGGGACGGGGAGCTTCCCTGACTACCCCCCCAGCCCTCCTCTCCCTTCTGGGGGCTGGAGGGAGCCGGGGCAGCCACAGGGAGAGACATGGGCGAATGAGTGAGAAATTTTTACAAAATTACGATGTCATTTGGGTCTCTTTTATGACCTCTTTTTCAATACTGTAAATCGACCTTTGAACGAAGCCACTCAACCCGAGGTCCCGGGGCTGGGGTGTCGCAGAGCGTGTGGGAGCATCGGCACCCCAGGGCGGGGCCTCGGCCCCGGGGGCTGGAGGAAGCTGACACGGAGATGCCTGGCCTCTCTCTGCCAAAAAGCATTTTTTCCTTTAAATATGTTTTTTAAGAACAGGGAAAATTAAACAAAACCCCAGGTTATTTCTTCCCTGCCCAGAGCCAGCCTGGGATTGTCAGCCTTCAATCCCCTTTCCTTCCTCTTTTTGGGTTTTCTTCTTTCTCCTTTAAGCACTTACATGGTTGGGGGTAAGACTAGGCTGGGGCATTCTGGGGGCCCGGAGGTCTCCGTTGCTTCTTGGTTGGGGTTTGCTGCTGCTGTGCCCCCCTCCCCCTTCCCCATCTCGGCACTAGAATTCGCCACTCTCCCACCCCCCAGCCCCCACCTCTGCCTCCAGGTCTCATCTTCCACCCCAAAAATGTCTGTCTCTCTCTTTTTGTTTTGTTTGTTGTTGGTTTTTTATTTCTTTTTGGTTTGCTTTCTGTTTTTGTTTTGTTTTTCTTTTTTTTCTTTCTTTTTTTTTTTTTTTTACAATTTTGAGGTCTTCGTGTTCAAGGAGAAGCTATTATATTTTGTTAAGAAAGTGGGGAGAAAAAAACCAAGAGGCCACCGTGCCTTTGTAAAGAAACAAAATAAAGTTTGTACTTTGTTTTTTAGATTCTGAGTCTCCTGGGTGTGGGCTGGCCTG